CCAGGGACCAAGCCCCGAGTCATTCCTTACCTCGAAGAAACGGGACACAGGCTCCACCAGCTCTTTAAGAAACTGTGTCTGCTCTTCGTTGAGCACTGCAGAGGGTGGGGGACAGGCTGGTCAGGCCAGGCTGGCAGGGGAAACCACCCTGGCCCCACCCAGCTCTGATTATCCCTTCCCTTACCGGACGGGTATGGGAACACCTGATCTGTGGTGAGCTGGCCTTTGAACATTCCCACAGCAAAGGACTTAGATTCCTGGGCAGAGAGAGGCAAATTTCAGGGCTCTGGTTGGGTCTGGCTAAGGTCCACCTGGCCTCGGGGCTACCTACCGCCTTGGCCGGTTTTTTCCTGGTCAGAGCGTCAGAGGGGTGGGAATCTGACTTGTCCAGAGCCAGCTGGGAAAAGAGACGGTTAGCAAGTTCAGGGAAGGGACTTCCGCTGTGTCAAGGGGAGAACAGGCGAGAGCCGCGCGGGGAGGCGGCGCGAAGCGGTGACCTTTCCCCTAGTTTCGCCCTAGGGCACCCTGGCTTGCCCTTTCCCCTACTTTCGGCGACTGAGCAGTAGGCAGGTACCTGGCACCAAGAGGGAGATCCCTGCCGATGGCGGGCGCCGAAGCGGACCGCCGCTCCCACACCCCCTTGCCAAGGCTGCGGTGACTTACCTGAGCGGCACCCCCGGCATAGGGCCGCCGGGCAGGGCCGGGCCGGGGCTGCCCCAGGAGCGCCGTGAGCCGCGAGCTGTGGGGAGTGGGGGTTCAGTGCCGGCCCGGTGCCCAGGGCCGCTGCCCACCGTCCCTCTTGTCACACACAGACCTTCCGCCCCCGAGCCTCAGCAGCTGCCGCCCCAAGCTCGCGGCCATCCGAGCCGCCTGCATCTCCGAATCTCTCCGGGCGCCGCTGGCTCGAGCTCTGACCCAGCTCTGGCGTCCTGCACGCCCACGTCCTGGCGCCCCTAACCCTGACTCATCGTCCACAGTGCACCGGGCGGCGGACGGTTGCGGGCCCCGGGGCATGCTGGGAGCTGTAGTTCCCTGGAGCCCGGCCCTGCGTTCCGCTGACTTAGAGGGATCTCCAAGCGTCCCTCGTCTCCCCCAAACTCCTTAATCCCGCCCGTCCGACCTAGAGTCTAGTCCTCCGACGGGGTGATGGGATAGGATGGGACAGAAGAGGAAGGGGCTTAAGTCACTGCAGCCAGAGGGATGGAGGTGGACTGAAGGGAGGGCTTCTCCGGTGGGGTTAGAAGGGAAAAGTAGGGAAAGAGAAGTGTAAGGTAGATGGCAGAGGCAGAGACATGGAAAGACAGACTCTAGGGTTCCTGATGAAATCTATCTCGGCCAACACAAAAGGGAGGGTACAGTGGTGGGGGGCACCCAAGCTAGGGTGTGAGTACCCTAAGTGTATTCTTCTGAGATGTAGGCCATTCACTAACTCTTGGAACAGCTACAGTTTCACAGTAGGAAGACCCCCCCAGATTCACTGCCCCTCCCTTAGTAAAGCCTCTGAGACCTTCCTGAACATTCCCTTCTGTCTTTGCCCTCTGTTCCTTCCAGAGACCATGTGCCCAGGCAGATGGATTCCTCCCGGGCCTGAGAGGAACTGCAGGAATTCTCCTGCCTCTTACCCGTAAAACCCCAACTTCTCTAGCCCTAGGGCAGGAAGTCCCAAACAATTTCTACCCCTTTTTCTGCAATTCTCATTGGGGTGAGAGGAGGCCCAGGAGGAGAGAGAGCTGGGCTCAGCTTCTTTTTGAGCTGCTGGAGCCCTCTGTGAGGAGGCCCTCTTTGCTGGCTTCTCAGGAGAGCGTGGCTAGGTTCTGCCTGCCTATGGGAAGAGGGGGCCAGGGTGTGTGGAGCAAGATGGTGGCGGTGCTGGTGCCTTGGGACCTGGGGGAATGGGACAGCTGGTCGGCTCAGAGACGGCCTACTTTACTCACAGCTGGAATTTAGTGGGGAGAAGCAGCTCAACTCCAATCCTGGAGGATTAGGGAGATTAAAGTGAGAGAAGAGAGAGATGTCCCAGAGACCAAGAGGTGAAAAACAGGGCTCCTTGTGGAGGGGAGGTTCCCTGTCCCAATTCTCCTTGCATCTCACTAGCTCCCAGGTCAGCCCTCTGGCTCCTGGCACCCCCACTGCTGCGGTGGGCACCCCCACTCCTCACAGTGCTGCATAGCGACCTCTTCCAGGCCTTGCTGGGTGAGTAGCCCGTTTTCTGAGGGACCTGGGCCGGGGAGGTAACTCAGTTCTGTTCCTGTGACAGACATCCTGGACTATTATGAGGCTTCCCTCTCAGAGAGTCAGGTAAGGAGGTGGGGGCGAGCGCCTAACTTCCTGGCCCCAGTGACACCTCCGTCCCCATCCCCAGAAATACCGCTACCAAGATGAAGACACGCCCCCTCTGGAGCACAGCCCGGCCCACCTCCCCAACCAGGTAAACGCCCCCGAGCTGGTGCACGTGGCGGAGGCTGCTTTTTGTCTCTTGTTTTCCCAAACAGGCCAATTCTCCCCCAGTGATTGTCAACACAGATACCCTAGAAGCCCCAGGATATGTGAGTTGTTTAGATTTTGGGGCTGGGGCCATTCTCACTGCTTTTGTGTTTCTGTCCCGTGCTGGAGTTGCAGGTGAACGGGACCGAGGGGGAGATGGAATACGAGGAAATCACATTGGAAAGGGTGAGCAGGCTCCTCCATCGGCAGTCCCCGTGGGGAGCTGACCCTCTTCCCCTCCTTCACCCAGGGTAACTCAGGTCTGGGCTTCAGCATCGCAGGTGGCACTGACAACCCACACATCGGTGACGACCCATCCATTTTCATCACCAAGATCATTCCTGGTGGGGCTGCGGCCCAGGATGGCCGCCTCAGGTGGGGAGAGGAGACAGGGGTTAGGTTGCTTGCTCTTGGCTCAGGCCCACCTTGCTGCTCCCAGGGTCAACGACAGCATCCTGTTTGTAAATGAAGTGGACGTGCGCGAGGTGACCCACTCAGCGGCGGTGGAAGCCCTCAAAGAGGCAGGCTCCATCGTTCGCCTCTATGTCATGCGCCGGAAGCCCCCGGCTGAGAAGGTCATGGAGATCAAGCTCATCAAGGGGCCTAAAGGTAGTAACTCATTTTGTTCCCACCCCCATCCCGGGCACCCACCTCTGGCCTCCCCTCCATCCAGGTCTTGGCTTCAGCATCGCAGGGGGCGTAGGGAACCAGCACATCCCAGGAGATAATAGCATCTATGTAACAAAGATCATCGAAGGGGGTGCTGCCCACAAGGATGGGAGGTTGCAGATTGGAGACAAGATCCTGGCGGTGAGGACTCCATCTAGCCCATTTTCTAGCCCCTTTGTCTGAGCTTTGCTTTCCTTGACTCCAGGTCAACAGTGTGGGGCTAGAGGACGTCATGCATGAAGATGCTGTGGCAGCCCTGAAGAACACGTATGATGTTGTCTACCTAAAGGTGGCCAAGCCCAGCAATGCCTACCTGAGTGACAGCTATGCTCCCCCAGACATCACAACCTGTGAGAGCCCTTCAAACACCAAAGTTCCCCATAGGCACTTTCATCTCTGCCCTGTCTTCCTCAGCTTATTCCCAGCACCTGGACAATGAGATCAGTCACAGCAGCTACCTGGGCACCGACTACCCCACAGCCATGACCCCCACTTCCCCTCGGCGCTACTCTCCAGTGGCCAAGGACCTGCTCGGGGAGGAAGACATTCCCCGAGAACCGAGGCGAATTGTGATCCACCGGGGCTCCACGGGCCTGGGCTTCAACATCGTGGGTGGCGAGGACGGTGAAGGCATCTTCATCTCCTTTATCCTGGCCGGGGGCCCTGCAGACCTCAGTGGGGAGCTGCGGAAGGGGGACCAGATCCTGTCGGTGAGGGAAGGCCTGCCCCTACCTGCACCACCTCTGGTGACACAGCCTGTCGTCCTCTCTCTAGGTCAACGGTGTGGACCTCCGAAATGCCAGCCATGAGCAGGCTGCCATTGCCCTGAAGAATGCGGGTCAGACGGTCACGATCATCGCTCAGTATAAACCAGAAGGTACCAGGCCGGAAGTTCCTTGTCTTGTGAGCCAGAGCTCAGAAACCTCCCTGTCCTTCCTCAGAGTACAGCCGATTCGAGGCCAAGATCCACGACCTTCGGGAACAGCTCATGAACAGCAGCCTGGGCTCAGGGACTGCGTCCCTGCGGAGCAACCCCAAAAGGGGTTTCTACATCAGGTCAGAGGCTTCCCGGGCTGGACTCCTCAGCCTGGGCTCTGACCGATAGCCACTTGCCCTCCAGGGCCCTGTTTGATTACGACAAGACCAAGGACTGCGGCTTCCTGAGCCAGGCCCTGAGCTTCCGCTTTGGGGATGTGCTGCATGTCATCGATGCTAGTGATGAGGAGTGGTGGCAGGCACGGCGGGTCCACTCTGACAGTGAGACCGACGACATTGGGTTCATCCCCAGCAAACGGCGGTGAGGCTCCTGGGCTCTGTAGCCTTCCTGCCCCTACCCGCGTATCCCTCCATGTATCCCACAGGGTTGAGCGACGAGAGTGGTCAAGGTTAAAGGCCAAGGTAGGTGGAGGAGGGTGTGAGCCTGGGTGGAAAACTAACCCCGTGGCCTGCTTTTTCTTCTTAGGACTGGGGCTCCAGCTCTGGATCGCAGGGTAGGTAGGGTTAGTTCGGGAAGATGTGGGTGGAGCCCCTTGCAGATGCCCCACCTCCCACCAGGTCGAGAAGACTCGGTTCTGAGCTACGAGACAGTGACGCAGATGGAAGGTGAGCCCTGGCCCCTGCCTTGGCCCCAGCACTGCGCTCGGCCTAAGCCAGGCTCTCTCTGCAGTGCACTATGCTCGCCCCATCATCATCCTTGGGCCCACCAAGGACCGCGCCAACGATGATCTTCTCTCCGAGTTCCCCGACAAGTTTGGATCCTGTGTTCCCCGTGAGTGCTGGGGCCTTGGATGGAGGAGAAGGGATCTTTGGGGGGTGGGGTGACTTCCTGGCAGATACGACACGGCCCAAGCGGGAGTATGAGATAGATGGCCGGGATTACCACTTTGTGTCGTCCCGGGAGAAAATGGAGAAGGACATTCAGGCGCACAAGTTCATTGAGGCCGGCCAGTACAACAGCCACCTCTATGGGACCAGCGTCCAGTCCGTGCGAGAGGTGGCAGAGCAGGTAGGACCTGGCGGGCACCCGGTCCTCTTCCTGGCCCCCCTCCGCCCACCCTGCCTGCCCCCAGGGGAAGCACTGCATCCTCGATGTCTCGGCCAATGCCGTGCGGCGGCTGCAGGCGGCCCACCTGCACCCCATCGCCATCTTCATCCGCCCCCGCTCCCTGGAGAATGTGCTGTGAGTATGGTCCTGGGGGCCTCCCCTTTGCTGTCTCAGGCCTGCTCTCCCTCCCTCTTCACAGAGAGATTAACAAGCGGATCACAGAGGAGCAAGCCCGCAAAGCCTTCGACAGAGCCACCAAGCTGGAGCAGGAGTTCACAGAGTGCTTCTCAGGTGAGGCCACAGCAAGGCTGTTGCCAGCATGTTGGCCTCACTCCCTGCTCCACCCCACTCCCAGCCATCGTGGAGGGTGACAGCTTTGAGGAGATCTACCACAAGGTGAAGCGTGTCATCGAGGACCTCTCAGGCCCCTACATCTGGGTTCCAGCCCGAGAGAGACTCTGATTCCTGCCCTGGCTTGGCCTGGACTCGCCCTGCCTCCATCACCTGGGCCCTTGGTCTGGACTGAATTGCCCAAGCCCTTGGCTCCCCCCGGCCTCCCTCCCACCCCTTCTTATTTATTTCCTTTCTAACTGGATCCAGCCTGTTGGAGGGGGGACACTCCTCTGCATGTATCCCCGCACCCCAGAACTGGGCTCCTGAACGCCAGGAACCTGGGGTCTGGGGGGGAGCTGGGCTCCTTGTTCCGAGCCCTTGCTCCTTAGGATCCCCGCCCCCACCTGCCCCCAATGCACACACAGACCCACCGGGGGCCACCTGCCCTCCCCCATCCTCTCCCACACACATTCCAGAAGTCAGGGCCCCCTCGAGGAGCACCCGCTGCAGGGATGCAGGGCCACAGGCCTCCGCTCTCTCCTAAGGCAGGGTCTGGGGTCACCCCTGCCCTCATCGTAATTCCCCATGTTCCTTGATTTCTCATTTATTTTTTCCACTTTTTTTCTTCTCAAAGGTGGTTTTTTGGGGGGAGAAGCAGGGGACTCCGCAGCGGGCCCCTGCCTTCCACATGCCCCCACCATTTTTCTTTGCCGGTTTGCATGAGTGGAAGGTCTAAATGTGGCTTTTTTTTTTTTTTTTCCTGGGAATTTTTTTGGGGAAAAGGGAGGGATGGGTCTAGGGAGTGGGAAATGCGGGAGGGAGGGTGGGGGGCAGGGGTCGGGGGTCGGGTGTCCGGGAGCCAGGGAAGACTGGAAATGCTGCCGCCTTCTGCAATTTATTTATTTTTTTCTTTTGAGAGAGTGAAAGGAAGAGACAGATACTTGAAACTTGGTGTGTGGCCTGGTTATTTGGGACCTGGGTGTGGAGGGAGATGGGCGCAGCAGAGTCAGATCCTTCTTCACTCCAAGCCAGAGAGGTTAGTGGCCTGGAAAATGGGCCAGGGAGGTAACTGGCAAATCAAGGAACCCGAGTTGGTGAAGACTGAGCCTGGGAAGGTCTGGAGCTCTGTCCAAAGTCATGACAGGCCAGAAAGGGGAGGCTGGAACTTGTCTGGGGCCCTGCAGACTTAGTCCAGCTCTGATCCCTGCCGGGCTGTCTCAGTCCTGTTGGGAAGCACAACAGTCCTTAAAGGAAAATAGAGAGGAAACTTCGTTCATTCATGTTCATGGAGTTGTGGACAGAGCTAGGATCTGGAAATGATTTTTTTTGTTTTTTTGTTTTTTTTTTTGAGACAGAGTCTTGCTCTGTCGCACAGGCTGGAGTGCAGTGGCTCGATCTCGGCTCACTGTGATCTCTGCCACCCTGGTTCAAGTGATTCTCCTGCCTCAGCCCCCTGAGTAGCTGGGATTACAGATTACTGCCACCATGCCTGGCTAATTTTGTATTTTTAGTAGAGATGGGGTTTCACCATGTTGGTCAGGCTGGTCTTGAACTCCTGACCTTGTTATCCACCCGCCTCAGCCTCCCAAAGTGCTGGGATTACAGGCGTGAGCCACCGCGCCTGGCCTGGAAATGATCTTTACAGAGTTCTGCTGATAAGAACTGCTGTGTGAATATACGCTAGGTTTCTTTATGCGCCCCCCCCACCCTTTTTTTTTTTTTTTTGAGACAGAGTTTCGCTCTTTCGCTCAGGCTGGAGTGCTGTGGTGCGATCTTGGCTCACTGCAACCTCTGCCTGCTGGGTTCACACGGTTCTCCTGCCTCAGCCTCTCGAATAGCTGGGATTACAGGCGCCTGCCACCACTCCTGGCTAATTTTTGTATTTTTAGTAGAGATGGGGTTTTGCTTTGTTGGCCAGGCTGGTCTCGAACTCCTGACCTCAGGTGATCCGCCCAGCTTGGCCTCCCACAGTGTTAAGATTACAGGCATGAGCCACTACGCCCAGCCTTTATGTCCTATCTCTATGGGAAAGATCTGAGGCAGCTTTGTAAATAATGAGGGTAGGAAAATAAGAATCTAAATGCCAAAGATGAAAACTGGAGAAATGTATATGAACTGTGAGGGTAAATGTGATCTCTGAGCTTCCTGATAGCCATGGCAAAAAAGGAAATTGTCAATTACCTACTTCTTTATTATAAGGGAGAAATAATTTTAGTTCTTTTAGGGAGTCATATTTTCCTGGCCCTAAGTCCTAACTGAAGCTCCTGAGATCCTGCTATGTAGAATGGTGACTCTCAGCCTTCTGCCTTCTTCATGTGTTTGGCACAGATGAACCTTTGGGGGCACCTGCTGGGGTACTATTCCTTTCTCTGATTCTCAGGTGCTCCAGTGGGTAAGGCTGAGGCAGAGGGCCCTAAGAGTTATGGTGGTTAAATCCCAAACAGTGCAAAAGGGCATTTTTTGTAGCCACTCCTGACTAAAGTTGAGAGTTTCATGCAAAAGACCAACCCAGGGGTAGTGATTCTGTGGATGGCATGGCCGTCCAAGCCTAAAGTAGTCCAAGAATAGAGGCAGAGATTGCTGAAGGGGTGTCACTTCAACCAGTAGCCACGTATTGCCCTGCAGGATTTTCTATGCAGGACCGAGTCCATCAGGATCCTGGGGATAGGGACCAGGGGTCTGCATTTCTGGAAAGCTCCCGGGTGATTTTGATGTCTCACTGGGTGGAGAAGCACTGCTTCAGAGGATTTTTTTTTTTTTTTTTTTGAGGTCGAGTTTCACTTTTGTTGCCCAAGCTGGAGTGCAATGGCGCGATCTCGGCTCACTGCAACCTCCAACTCCAGGGTTCAAGTGATTCTCCTGCCTCAGCTTCCCAAGTAGCTGGGATTACAGATGCGTGCCATAACACACAGCTATTTTTTAATATTTTTAGTAGAAACGGGGTTTCACCATGTTAGCCAAGCTGGTCTCAAACTCTTGACCTCAGGTGATCTGCCCGCCTTGGCCTCCCAAAGTGCTGGGATTACAGGCGTGAGCCACTGCACCTGGCCCTGATGTTTTTCAAATAATCCTTCTCTTAGCTTGGTTCTGTGTAATAGCAGATGGCTTGAGGCTGTGATAACGTTCTCTATCGTGAGCTGAAGGGAGAAATCTAGGAGCTGAGGAAGGTGTGTGCAGGTAATGCGTCTGCGTGTTAAACTAGAAGGGGCAGAATCACATATTTGACCTGGATGGGGTAGAATCACATAATTTTGCATGTATTATTATTATTATTATTATTATTATTATTGGAGACAGAGTTTCGCTCTTGTTGCCCAGGCTGGAGTGCAGTGGTGCGATCTCTGCTCACTGCAACCTCTGCCTTCCGGATTCAAGCTATTCTCCTGCCTCAGCCTCCCGAGTAGCTGGGATTACAGGTGCATGCCACCACGCCCAGCTAATTTTTTGTATTTAGTAGAGATGGGGATTTCACCATATTGATCAGGCTGGTCTCGAACTCCTGACCTCGGGTGATCCACCCCCCCCCCCCTCGGCCTCCCAAAGTGCTAGGATTACAGGCATGAGCCACCGCGCCTGGCCTGCATGCATTATTTTGTAAATTATAATCAGTACACGTACCTGACAACAATTCAAATAAATATAGAAATACATACTGTTTTTAAAAAGTTTCCTTCCTGTTTCC